ATAACATTGAATACACGTTGTTTTTCAAACTGCACATACAACCCACATTTTGACTCAGGCCTCTGGGGCGAGGGGGTACACACACACACACACATCCCAGTCACTGTCCTAGGCTCTCCAGCCATGAGATTTTCCGGCCCAGCCCCAACCCCGACCTAAGTAACCGGCTATCGGCCACCCATTGGCTGAAGTCCCTGAGCACCTGTTGGGAGGAAGGCTGCTGCGTGCAGCCGGAAAGTCCTGCGTCCCTCCGCTCTTACCGCGGCAGGAACCACAGCCTCCCCGAACCTCAGGGTTTGTATGGATTTCGCCCAGGGGAAAGCGCTCCAACGCGCGGTGCAAACGGAAGCCACTGGCTGGTTGGGCGGCTGTGATGGGAGAGCTGCATCCTTCCAACGCGTCCAGCTTTTCATGCTGATGTTGGTGAGAAGGGGGTGGATAGCGGGGATTCTCAGGATTAGGGCCTAGGGCCATTAAAGGCTGGGAGGTGGGGGCGTAAACCTGTGGCCACCCTGACCCCTGTCCTCGGGGGGCCTCACCACCAGGCCGAGGAGACCCAGGCCTGGTCACCTGCTCCAAGCCCAGGCCCGGCGCTCGAATGCGGGCCCCAGCGGCCCTCCCTTCCCGGCCCTTCTCTCCCCTACTTTCTCCTCACCTCCCAGCTGCGCGGAGAACACGCCCCCTCCCCGTGTTCCCACCAATCAGCGTCCGGAGCGGCGCCCGAGGCGCCGGGGGGCTCTGGTCTGCAGCCAATGAGCGCCACGGCTCGAGGCGGCGCCTCGCCCGCCCCCTCCCGGAATGAAGGCCGCCCGACAGCTGGCGAGGCTGGCGCAGCGCGCGGGGCGCGGGAGCCGCGCGGGCTGGAGCGGAGCGCGCACACAGCCAGCCCGCCTCCGCTCCGCCTCCGTCCGGGGCGCGGGCGAGGTGGCCGGGGCGGGGGAACGCAGGGGGCAGGGCCGCGGCGGCGAGGCCGGGGGGCGGGGAGGAGTGGGCCCGATAAAAGGCGGCGCGGCGGCCCCACCCCGCGGCAGGCCGGCGGGCAGGCTCGGCGTGTCCCTTCCGTCCGGCCCGCGCCGGCGGCGGGGAGGCGGCGCGCGGCCCGCAGCCCGCCCATGGAGGCTTTCCCCTGGGCGCCCCGCTCGCCCCGCCGCGGCCGCGCCCCCCCGCCCATGGCGCTCGTGCCCAGCGCCCGCTACGTGAGCGCCCCGGGCCCGGCGCACCCGCAGCCCTTCAGCTCCTGGAACGACTACCTGGGGCTCGCCACGCTCATCACCAAAGCGGTGGACGGCGAGCCGCGCTTCGGCTGCGCCCGCGGTGGGAACGGCGGCGGCGGCTCCCCGCCCTCCTCCTCCTCGTCGTCCTGCTGCTCCCCCCACACGGGGGCCGGGCCTGGGGCGCTGGGGCCGGCGCTGGGGCCGCCCGACTACGACGAGGACGACGACGACGACAGCGACGAGCCGGGGTCCCGGGGCCGCTACCTGGGGAGCGCGCTGGAATTGCGCGCGCTGGAGCTGTGCGCGGGCCCCGCCGAGGCCGGGCTGCTGGAGGAGCGCTTCGCCGAGCTGAGCCCGTTCGCGGGTCGTGCCGCCGCCGTGCTGCTGGGCTGCGCGCCCGCCGCCGCCGCCGCCGCCACCACCACCAGCGAGGCGACGCCGCGCGAGGAGCGGGCCCCGGCGTGGGCGGCCGAGCCCCGGCTGCACGCGGCCTCCGGGGCGGCGGCCGCCCGGCTGCTGAAGCCCGAGCTGCAGGTGTGCGTGTTCTGCCGGAACAACAAGGAGGCGATGGCGCTCTACACCACCCATATCCTCAAGGGCCCCGACGGGCGAGTGCTGTGTCCCGTGCTGCGCCGCTACACGTGTCCCCTGTGCGGCGCCAGCGGCGACAACGCGCACACCATCAAGTACTGCCCGCTCTCCAAAGTGCCGCCGCCGCCCGCCCGCCCGCCGCCCCGCAGCGCCAGGGACGGCCCGCCTGGCAAGAAGCTGCGCTGAAGGCCCGGGCTCCCGGCCGCCCAGGGTCGCCGCCGCCCCTCGCACCGCTAGGTCTGCGCACCATCTCGCCCCCGCCGTGGGGAGGCGTGCGGCTCAGCGGTCGGCTCGACATGGGACGTCGTCCTGGTGGTTTTTGAAAAGCAGCCGACCGTGTGGAGTACTTCCGTGCTGAACGATTGGGACTAGACGCTGAAATCCCCATTTGTCTTCAGTTTCTAGTTTGCACATCCAGAACGGCGAAGGCTGGGTGTGTATTCCACTAACTGAAATATGGCAACTTAGAGGCGCTGTTTATTTACTGTATACGTCGACCTATTTTAGATGCGCATCAGTATGAAATTGTCTCAATCTTGGATGTTTCATTTTATGAATGGAGGCACTTTACTAGGTCTAGAATATTTTTTTAAAAGCCTCTGAACTGAGCTTAAAACTGGCGATTTTATGAAATGTCGGCAAAATGACTATTTTATTGTTTGAAGCGAGTTAATATTCTCAGTTGTCTTTAAAAATCAGTTACTCTAATTCCAGGTGAAGCAAGCCGCTGGTAGCATCACCCTTATGAGAAGTGAAGGTTTTGTAAACTTTCCAGTATTAATTTGGGCGGGTATTCCCCGCTTGTGGCTTGTTTCTGTCCTAGCTGGAGGTGTAAAATGCACAATGTGTAGCAGGTAGAATACAGCTCCTTATCGTTCTATGTACCAGGTATTTTATTACTGAACTAGCAACTAGCCTTTTCCACCTTTAAAAGTTGTGCCAAGTCATAATCATATTGTGTATAACTTGGAAATGGTGCTGTTTAAAAAAATTGTGTATTTATACAGTAACAGTATGAATTCATTAATCTCACCTGTAACTTTCCTACTTGGCATTTTCTCTACACACTCACCCTCTTCCAGTTCTTTAAAAACGTTTATGATATTAAGATCAAAGGGAGGAAGGGAAGACAGCAGTATTAATTCACCCTAGATTACTCAATTTCAGGGTTCCTAGTGGAGGAAAGCCCATTCCAGCTGTTGCCTGTCAAACAAATAGAAGATGGATCTCTAGCTCTGAGCTATTCGTGTATTAACTCGTATTCAAGAAGGTTCCACCGTGGGCTGCGTCTGACTTTAATACAGGCAGTGCTCAAACTAGAATAAGCACTAATTAAAGGAATTGTTGGGGGTCCTTCATGTGTTCCCACTCCTACTGGAAGACCCATGTCGGTTTCCGGAACCCCACCAGTTTACCCATAAGCAAGACTAAACCTGATCCTTGGGCAAAAGTTCCTAACCCCTACTTTACCCTCCCACCCTCACTTTTAAATCCACCATACTGAATGCCACACTATGGAATGCAGCTACCTGCCAAGCAAGGCAATAGAAGGCAAAAAATGGAAGTGAATTAAGATGAACTCATCTGAAATACACAAATGCATTACTATCTGAAGATACCAGCAAGAGTTTAGTCTACGTGTATAAGGCTCCCAGTAGGATTTAGCTAGGCTACTAGAAGTTAGACTGCTTTCGCATTAAACAGCTAACTTCATCCACAGCAAATTGACTCAATCAGGAACCTTCATTTGAAGGTGTGTTAGAGGATGGGGTAAATACCCGATAGCTGTCTTTTTGGTGAAAGAAAAGGTGCATTTCAAGAACTTGGGGGGCAGGAGGAAAGCACAATGTTTCTTAGCCAGGAAAGACAAATAATCCAACGCTGCTAGTCTTAACCCCAGACCAGAGAGAACTGCAGATCTGACTGGGCCTAAATTAAGTAGCTTAATGAAACCATGTAATTACTTGTTCTCCTTTCTTTTGCTATAGAAAATCTACCAGTTTAAATGAGCTTCACCTTCTGGGTGAAGTTTCTAAGGTCAACATGAATCCTCTTACCTCTCTCACTGCTCGTGTTCTGCCTTTTCAAAAGGACCACTATGAACAGATCAGCGCATTCTCTAGGCCAAAAGGGCTAGCCAGGTGGCAAGATCAATTTAGCTACTTTGTATTTTCAGAGTCAAATTACAGACGGTTTCCAAAGGTCTTGAGCATGGGGCTTTGGCATAGCCTCAATATATGGGAGTCACTGTGATGAGATGTGCCTAATGTTAATTTGATATTCTGACATTGCTATTTTACCAGAACTAAGAACATATTGAGCTGGAGCTTCTTGAGGGCAGGAGAGTATTGGAAAAGGAATCCAGAAGACCCTCTCCACTACTCAGGCAGCCACTATTCATCTATTTTTAAAGTACCCCATTTTCAGGCCGGGTGTGGTGGCTCATGCCTGTAATCCCAGCACTTTGGGAGGCGAGGCGGGGGTGGATCACAAGGTCAGGAGACCAGCCTGGCCAACATGGCGAAGCCCCGTCTCTACTAAAAATACAAAAATTAGCCGGGTGGTGTGGTGGGCGCCTGTAATCCCAGCTCCTCAGGAGGCTGAGGCAGGAGAATTGCTTGAAACCAGGAGGCGGAGGTTGCAGTGAGCCCAGATCACGCCACTGCACTCCAGCCTGAGCAACAGAGCGACTCTGTCTCCAAAAAAGAAAAAAAGTACCCCATGTTCAGCCCCTGTGCCAAATTTGCCTAGGTTTTCCAGCTGACAATGAATACTGGGAGTTAAAACGCAGAGTATTACTATAGTTAATTTTCTAGGGTTCTCTTATGAAAAGTATATGTAAACACATTCATTTAAAAATCCTTGGAACTCAATGTGGAACTTTAAACATTTTGCAAAATTACATTTAGAGAAACCCAATTTTTCAAAGTTTAAGAAATATACAAAGTATGACAAAATTATCTTCATAAGAACATGCTGCATACTTGCCTAGTAGCAAAACAATACAGGGAAGAGTCAAAAGGGCTTCTCCAACTGTAGAGGTACAGATTGTCTTAACCTGTTCTTTTCTGTACAGACTTAAAATTTCTAGTGGCTTTTATTTTTCTTTGTATTTTAATTTTCCTACAAAGTCCTTTTTGGAAGTTGCAGAATTATTAGCTTTGATGAGAACAACTTTTGTCATAGATTTGATTTATTAAACCAAAATTATACATATTAAAATTATATCACAAATATATATGCTTCCAGACAAAGAAAAGTTTGTTAG